CTGCCTCCTCCTACAGGTGCAGCTGCCTCCATCTCGCTCCTGCAAACCCCAGAGTGCTCGATCCTCAAAATGACATTTGACCAGGCACCTCCCTTCTCCCAGGGGCCCACAGAAACGCCGGAGTCCTTGAGTGCCTGAGAGAAGATGGCACCCAGCCTCCTCTGTCCTCACTCCTCACTTCCTCCTTCTGTGTGTCCACGGGGCCAGCTTTGTCTGGTCCTCCTGTTCCCTTCACTTGTCCTGCCTGTCTGTGCGGGTCTGTGGCCTGAGGATGCTCCCCACCTGGGGGAGTCTCCTCCCCACCTCTCTCTGCTGTAATTCCCCATTCCTCCTACGATCTCTTCAGCCTCATGCTCGCTCCCCCTCCTCAGGGTGCCCAAAGGATGCGTTTGCTCCTTTTCTGGGGTCTTGTTGCTCACCTATTACTGTATCTCCTGTGTCAGAACACACACACTCCAGTTTGGGAGTCAGATCCATATTTGAATCCTGATTCTGCTACTTCCCATCCCACCTGTGGGACCCGGATAAGCTCCTTCACCTTCCAGAGCCTCCGTCTGACCATCTGTATAATGGTCATGTTAACGCCCACCTCATAAGGTCACCGGGAGAATTGGACTAGGTAAGGCATGAGAGGCCCCTGCCCTGGATGCAGACGGCACCCAGGGCAGCATAAATTTCCCATCCTCTTCCCCTAGCAAACTCTAGGTCCTTGAAAAATATGTGCTGTGCTCAAAGAGGAGGTGTGGAACCTTATTCATTATGTGGTAAAAAGATAAGCTTCATTGACTACTGGGAGTCTGTAACATCTGATGGCCTTACCTGGAGGTCTTATTTTTCCTCTCTGTGTTCATCACTAGGCATTTCATCTCAAGTGATTTTTCTGCAACTTTTTCTTGCTTTGCGTGAGTTCTGGCATGCTGACTTGTAAAACGAGAGGCTTTCATTCATATTGTATGACGCTTGTGCAGATGAAACCCAAGTCACCCACTCATGAATAATCCACCTGTTCTTGCCCTTCTCAAAGGATATTTTCCTGAACAATCTGAAGTCACAAACACCACCTTGAAATCTCCGGGAAGTCAATGTTGCAAACTCACTTAATTTTATTATTAAGTCTTGCCCCATGAAATATTTCTGAGATGGAGCCAACAGCCAAGGGACGGACTGAGGAGAGTTTCAGCTACGTCATCAGAGCCCCCAGCAGTGAGGGGTTCGACATAATGAACGTTGATGTGAAGATTGACACATCCTGGATATTCCAGGACATGGAAGATAGTGCTGAGGAGCGGGAATGTCTTCAGGAAGAAGCAGCTGGCCGCCCAGACATGGATATGGGTGCGCTCAGGAGGCAGCTGGAGTCCTCCGAGCAGAAGCTGTCAGCAGCAGAGGACAAGTACGTGACATCGGAGTCCGGGCTGAGAAGCAGGTAGCGATGCCATTTTGATCTCTCTGTGTGTAGAGCAAGTGCCTCCCTGCTTTTCATGCTGCAGAATTCAGGAGCTGGAGCTGTCAGAAAGGAAACTCCTCCGGAAGGTGGACCAGCTGAGCACCCACGTGGCCCAGGAGAGAAGCGCCTGGCTCCAGGCCCAGGAGAAGCTGGCGGCGCTGCAGGGGGAGCTGGCCAGCCAGGTACCGTTTCCTTCTCCTTTCCAGGCCCTGTTTGCTGACGCCCTCATCCACCGCCAACTTGTAGATCCGGGAGGAGAGCGTGGCCAGGCGGCAGCAGTGGCGGCTGCGGCGGTTGCAGGAGCGGTTGCGGCGCAAGGACGAGGCACTGGGGCAGCAGGCGGCGGCCCTGGAGCGCTGCCGGCGGACCCAGCGGCGCCAGCTGGGCCTGGTGCGGGAGCAGGAGCGCGTCCTGCGGGAGCAGGTGCAGCGGCTGGAGCGCAACGTGCGGCGCCTCTGCCGCGCCGCGGGCCTCCTGCTGGCCCAGTGGGACACCGCGGCCCCAGGCTCCCAGGGCGCCACCGAGGCGGCTGCGGAACTGCGCGCCCTGCAGGCGAGGGCAGAGCGCAGCGAGCGCGAGCGGGAAGAGGCGGCGCGCAGCCTGCAGGAGCACCGGGCCACCGAGCGCCAGCTCCGCGGGCAGCTGGAGGAGCTGCGCTGCTGCATCTATGGGCTGAAGCTGTCAGAGATTGGCCTGCAGGGCCAGGTGGAGGACCTCGCCCAGCAAAACCAGTGCCTGCGAGAGGAGCTGGGAGCCCAGGCCCCTATTGGTCACTGCAGCCTGGTAAGTGGCGGGAACTCAGGGTAGGAATGATCGACGGCTCCTGACTTCCTCTGTCTTCCTCCAGGATGCTCTGGGCTGTGTTCAGGGTGACTCACTGCCCCTGCCCAGGGAGGAGGCCCTGGACCCCTGCAGAAGCCAAGACTGGCGGAACTCCCTGCGGTCCAATGATGCACCCAGACAAAGGGCCCCAGCAGGTGCGCGGGTACCGCGGTGCGTGGAGGACGAGTTTGTAACCCCCAGGGTCTTGTTGCTTTCCAGGCCAGTCCCCAGAGGGGCCCTGCACCTGGAGCCGCATCAGGCCTGGACGGGCCTCTTCTGTTTTGGCTCCAGGCCCGGAGACCACAAGCGAGCTCCCCAGAGACCTGGCCGGATCCAACCGTGAACAGGTGAGGCCAGAGGCTTTCTGCGTGTGTGTGCATTTCACACCTCATCTTCTCTCTCCATTTGTAGCTTACTCTGGCAGAGCCCAGCTTGGATGAACAGATTCTTCTCCTGGTCTGTGGCTGCCCACCAGAGGAGTGCTTGGACGAGTCACTCCTCCGCATGGACCTGGCCTGGATTTCAGAGAATCTAGCAGCTGACCCAGCTGCAGAAGCCTTTCTCCTGGTGCAGACATCCGCACTCCCTCTCTGGGGGCCGGCTGGGGACTCCGCTTCTTGGCGACCACTGCTGCTCCAGGAGGTTCCCTCAGATGGACAAAAAATCCAAGAAGAGTTGGCCACCAGGTCCCCGCCTCCTCCCAAAGCCACAGGACACCCAGGCTGGGATTGTCACCAGACAAGAGGCCGCGGTGCCTCCCTCTTCCACGAGGCCCCCTACATTTCAAATCACCCATTTCTGAAAAAACACCCCAAGGATCTGAAAGACACTTGGAACAATGGAGGAGGAAGCCTTGCGGGGAGAACTGAAGAGGGGAAGGCAAGGGGGACTTTGGGCAGGAAGGGGAAAAACCTTGGTGACAAGTACCAGCTAAGTCAGGAAAGCCATCAGAACCTGAGCTTGGAGAATGGGGCTGGAGCTGCAGAGGACGTGCAGGATCAGAATGGGGCTTCAGAGACTAAGGCCGCCACCTGCCGCCCTGGGTCCTGGCAGGAGTTTTTGATGCCTCTTCTACAGGGGGAGGCCTCAGTATCAAAGGAGGGTCCCGAATCCCTGAGCAGGAGGGAAAGGGTGGAAGGATACGTCTGGGGTCTCCGAGGAGGACTGTCATCAGAGAATGAGGAAGTGGCACCCCCAGCCACCTTCTCCAGGGCTCATGAGACCAAAGAGCCATGGCCAACAGACAGTCAGCTCCTCGCAGGGAAAGTCAGAGCCACTGGGAGGACAGCTAGGGGCAAGGAGGAAAACCAAGTGTGGCTTGGAAATGCTCTGCTTCTGCAAGGAGGAAGCCTGGAGGACAAAGGGCTAGAGGAAGAGGATGAGATGCCGCATCAAGAAGCATCCGGTCTGGGGTGCAGGGGTGCCCCCGAGGAGCCTGACTCCCAGGAACATGAGAGCAAGGAAATGCTTTTCTTTGCAGGAGAGACAGGTTTGCCACTGTTTCCCAGATTTGCCTTATCAGTTGAAGGGGCCGAACCCACTGATCATGGTCATCCACAGGCTGTGAGCAAAGGACACAACAGGTGTGCACTCACAATCGATGAGCTTGCACAGGACGTGGAGGCTTGTTTCCAGCAGCTGTCCACCCTGCAGCCGGGCAGCAGGGGCTGGCAGTGCTCAGCCTCTGCATGTAGGGGAGAGAACTGGAGCTTTGCTCAGAAGTGGCACAGTGGCTGGGAGAGAGCTCACTCTCAGCAGGTTTGGGGAAATTGGGGTATTTGTTCTAATGAAGAAGCGAAGTCTAAAGAGAGTGGTGAAGGTGATAAGCCGGGAAAGACCACGGCCCTGGGCACCAGCGAAGTTCCTGGTAACCCAGGGACACTGCCTCATTGGGATGAAGCCAGCCCAAACCCTCCACAGGGGCCTGCTGAGCCCTGGGGTGCCCTCGAGAGAGTGAGGAGCAGGTTTCATCAGCTCATTTCTGGATTGAAGAAACAGAGAAGCCAGATTTTACATGACAACACCAAACTTCACGGAGACCAAGAGAGGTTCCATGAAAGAGTGTGCGCCCTTGAAAGAGAGAGAGAGAGAGAGGTGACAAAAATATCCAGGCTCGAGCGGGATAACCACAGGCTGGTAGGGGACATCTCTCAGTTAAAGAAAGAACTGGATCAATATTTACAGGCAATCTCTGACCTTGAAGACTGCAATGGGAAGAGTTACTGCAAAATTTTGGAGCTTGAAGAGGAAAATGAAACACTGAAAGGGAATCTGGGCCAACTCCAGAAAGCCACGTCTGAGAGTGTCAGGAAATCCAAAGACACGATGGAGCAAGTCACCCTGGAAAACTGGAAGCTCCAGACACTGATCTCGGAGCTTGGCGTCAGTTATAAAGAGCTGATAAAGGATATCGTGCTAGGAATAGAAGACATGATCCGGGCCTTAAGTGGGGAGAACGAGCACCTTCTACGCAGGGTCCATGTCCTGGAGAGGGAAGTCACCTTGCAGAGGAGCACGGATCAGGGGCGTTTGGTGAGGGGAAGGGAGCACCTCCAGGGAAAAGCCAAGATGCACGCTCTAGACAAAGAGGTGCAGGTGACTCCACTCACAGGACAGCTGCTTTCAAGAGCCTGTGGGCCACCCTTGGAGGAGGAAATGAGTCTGGCTGCAGGGCAGACAGGACCTTCCACAGGCACCGGGAATTCCAGACGCGGTGCTGATTCTCCCCCTCCATCGCTGGTCTGGAGAAACACTGGTGTAGCCAATGCCCTGCAAGGAAATGTCAGTGGAGCAGAAGTGAAAGAAGCACATTTGGAGAAAGAGGAGAAGAGGCCCAGGTGTTCTGTGGCTCAGGGGCAAGCTCTGAGCTCCCTGAGCAATGGCCCCATGGTAGGTTGGGTCTGCATATCTGCTTACTCATCAAACATTTCATTCAAATCTGTGATTTCCGCAGCTCCGGGACTCAGAGGCCGAGGTTACTGAGGAGGATCCCAGGCTGCGGGCCCAGCAGCTCCATCACCGGGTGCTGACCCTGCAGTGCCAGCTCAGGGACCAGGGCGCTGCCCACCAGGCGTCTCTGGACGAGGCCACCCGCCTCCAGGAGGAGCTCCAGGCCAAGGTGTGGGAAGTGCTTTCTTTCCCCTCTTGTCACAGTGTTGTCAAAAATGTCGCTTTTATTTCAGCTTGAAGAACTTCAGAAAAAGCAACATGAAGCAAAGTTGGCAGTGACTCCCCTGAAGGTAATATGTTCATAAAATCAACATGAAATGCCAGCTCTGCATCCATGGCCTCCCTCCCTTTCAGGCCAAGATAGCTTCCCTCGTCCGGAAGTGCCGGGAGAGGAACCGCCTGATCACCCACCTGCTGCAGGAGCTGCACAGACATGGGCTGGGGAACCTCCTGCTCTCCGAGCTGGCGCAGAACATGCTCAACGACGTGGCACTGGCTGAGTACACGGCCACCTTCCTGGCTCCGGGAGTCCCAGAGGTAGAGTCCCAGAGATGGCCCTGTCTGTGCTTCAGAATAACCGCCAAGATGTCTTTTCTTGCAGACAAGCCACCACCTGGACGTCAAGTCTGAGATGACGGCAGCTTTAAGAGGTCAGTGTGATTTTTGATCAGGAAAAGCCTGTGTGGAGGCTTGACTGAGAATTTTCCCTTCCAGCTCAGACATACCTCTTGAATCCTGAAATGGACAGTGTCCTCCAAAGCTCATTGTCTTCAGAGTCCTGGCCTATTCCCGAGCCGGAGTGGCCAGCACAGACAGCCCAACTGGATTCTCTGAAGGTGAGAAGGCACCTGTCACCTCATTTCCTAAACAGAGACCATTTCATTGTCCTCTTGCCTGCAGCTCCCTCTGTCCTTGGTGTCCACGCTTGATCCTGGAACGTGCCTGGCAGCGGTCACTGTGGAACCAGGTCTCCCCGCACAACGTCTGCAAGAAAAAGGCGGAATGCCCTGTCCTGCCCTCCAAGTCGATAACGTCCCAGCACCCTCTGAGCTCCTGAGCCCAGCAAGGATCCTGGCTTTTCACCAAGAGCTTAGACAAAGCATTTGCAGCAATTCCCAGGTCCATAAATCACCGCTGGAGTTAGAAATGTAATAGGGCCACTCATTCTCCGGAGCCATTTCATAGACTCCATAAATATTTGAAGCAGAACCTTCAGAGAGTGCTTTAAGAAATTGGTAGCAATCAGAGCCCTCATTTAGTGGCAAGTGGTTTTGCCTTCGGCTTTGGGATTTTGTGTTCATTGTCAGAGCTTGAGAGAAACGCTGGCCTGTGCCTGGCAAATTCTGAGGAGTTTGGCTTTGGCAATGTCAAGGCAGCATAGGAAATATTTACTGTACCAAAACCTATTGAATGATTGGTCCAGAGGTTCTCAACTGGGCACAGTTTTAGCCCCCCAGGGAAAATCTGGCCATGTCTGGAGACATTTTTGGTTGTCACAGCTGGGACACTGCTACTGGCATCTGGTGGGTAGAGGCCAGGGATGCTATGAAATGTCCTACAATACCCAGGCCAGCCTCCTACAGCAAAGAATTACAGCCCGAGGGTCGCCAGTGCTGAGGTCGAGAGTCCAGGACGGATCTCATAGCTCCCAACAAGATCAGCCATGGAGAATTGTTTTGTTTTGTTTTTTCTCTGCCCCCGGGGTCCTTCCCATGTTTTAAAAGATTTTTTGTCTACTAAGTGAAACGCCTAAGTCACCATATATTTTACATTTAAAAACATTAAAACTAACCAGAACTTTCTAATCAGTCCATCCACTCCAAAAACGTCTGTTGATATCCACTGGATGCCAGGCAATGTGGCATGAAGGAGAAGAGACAAGTCAATGTTGATCCTGGCGCCGGGGACCTCACAGGACAATGGGAGAGATACTCCTGTGAGTAAATCAGCACGCACGCAAGTGTCACATGTGCCCTGAGCAACGGGATGAAGGTAAGGGTCCGTTCTACTTGGCTTGGGACAACTGGAAGTCAGCCACAAAGGAATGGCTGGGCAGTGTCCGGTGGGTGAGGTGGGAAGGGTGCTGCTGTACGAGGGAACGCATGTGCAAAGGCCCTGAGGCATAAAACTGAACTGTGGATGTGCCCCTGGAGGGGAAGTGGGCAAAGCATGCTCTTGTCAAGCCAGCTGCAAGCAGTCACTGCATCGTTCCCATCCAGCACCCCTTCCTTCCACCGAGAACAGAGACTCGTGCCCCGAATCAGGTGGGCGACCCAGGAGAAGAGCACTTCTATCCTGAGGGCAGCCCCCCAAAAAGAGAGTCTAGGGGGCTTGGACGACACACACCAGACCCTGACCCAGGCTCACCCACCAGAGATGTCACCTCTCTCTTTGGGAAGGGGCTGAGGAGGGGCTTAAGGGAAAGGCCAAAGCCGCTACCTGTCCAATTCTGTCCTCTCCTGGAAGTGACTGTCCCTTCATGGAAGGACAAACAAGGACAAGGACAAGGAACTGACGGCTCCCCAGGAAGTGTCAAAGTGTATAGATTTATTTTAACGTAGTTTAGCTTTTTGTTTGAAATGAAAATTACACAGAGTTCCCGTAGACTCTTCCCCGGGCTTCCCTTGATGTTAACATCTCATGTGACTTATGTTGTACAATTATAGAAACTAGTGGGTTTTATTTCGAGGAAAATTGGGGAGCCATTGAGACGTAAGAAAGGCAGCCTCAGCACATTGAGTTCCACCCTTTAAATTCGTTTATGGGGTTTTCTGATGGGTTAGCACATTCATCCATGTATTCCTGGATTGATTTACCCACAGATCTGTCTATTTATTTATTTATTCAATATGCATTTAGTGACTGCTGTGCGAGTGTCTGGCTGGATGCTGCTGGGGAAGAAGTGAAGATGATGCTGTCCACCTAGGTTTTCAGGGACCCCCCTGGAGACCCTGTGGCCCCGTTACCACCCCTCAAGAATCCCCAGATTGGAAACCACTGCGGTGATCCCTTTGTTGGTTCAACCACCCCAGGGCTTCCCTATAATTTCCAAGCAGGAAGTGACCTGCAGCACTGGTTTGGTGATCCGCCTTCTGCCTCCCTCTGTATTTTGGGACAATGTCATTAGCTTTGAGCATCAGGAACATGACAGAGAGAGGACAGAAACCCGGTGCAGCCGAGGACAGCCAGCTGAGCCCTTGCTGAGCCAGCGAGATGCAGCGTGGTGCCACCACATCTGGTCTCCAGGAGTCCCAGGAGCTCAGACGTCCGTCGTCTTGTGACTTCATGCTCCCCTCTGCCGCGCTCACGTGCTGGGCCTGGGCAGAAAGGCAACCCAGGAAATCCATTAAAGCAAGCCAAGACGACCTTTGCAGCGTAACCCAACGATTCCCTAATAAATCATGTTTCCAAGGCAGAGCCACTTATTCTCCCGGGCCATGAATTGCCGTCTGGGTCTAGCACTTTGGGTCGGCTCAAGCTTTGTGCCGTGGCTCCCTGGGGCACAGTACAGGATGGCGGACTCCCCTCGCCTGGTCTGTAGACCCCAGCATTTGGAAGGGCACATGGTGGCTCCTTGCCACCCATCAGATGCTCCAGGGGCAGGACCTGCTCTGGCAACCCAGTAGGTTCAGGCAGGAACTTGGCACACAGGAGCTGGTCTCAGGCTGCCCCACAGGCAGGGAATGACTACGAGTGACCCTGAGGCCTCTGGAGACCAGCCAGACGGTCCAGCCTGGCTCTGCAGCAGAAAACAATTTGTCACACGGACTGTCAGCAAACAACAATGGCGGACTTCCCTGGAGGCGGAGCCCTAAACCCTGCGAGGTAAATGCACCCCTCCGCCACTGCACAAAGGAAAGAACCTGTTTCCCTGATTTTGTCATTGCAGGAAGGAAGACAGCACAGGGGCAAACATAGCAAGCTGGAAAATATTTACATCCTTCTCAACTGACCGACAGAGCAGAGGTGGCCTATGATTTACAATCCTTTCCAGTGAGCCAAATTATAAGCCAAGCAACCATCTTCCTGTCTCAAGTCACTAATAGGGAATACTTCTACTCTGTATGATACCAACCTGGGGACCCAAGAGATGGCTGTTGACTGTAAGAAGCCCATATTTAATGCCATGTGAGTGACAGGAAGCCGGGTCTGGAGTCCCAAGGACCTGTCGGCTCTGCTGCTCCTACGCTGGGTCGCCGTGCACAAATAACTTACCTTCTTCCAACATCCTCTTCTTCGTCTGTTTGAGGGTCATATGCCTACTTGACAGTTTTGCTCTGACAACCAAATGAGCTAATGGCTGGAAAAGCACCTGAACACTGTAAGATTCTTTCCAAGTGTCAGGATCCTTGTTGTGTTTGTAAAATGCAGTTCCTTCGACTTAGGTATTTCACTGACGGTTGTCTCGGAGTGCACTCTGCCATAAGGACTCATTGATTTACCATTCTGCGTAGCTTCCATCCAAGATGGGTGATGAGGGGATGATAGGATGATGGTTTTAAAAAATCACTGTAGTAGTTATCTTGATATTATAGAGCTGCTGAAGAAGCTTGGGCTAGGATGGAGTTCCCAACCTGCACAAAAAGTTGTATGCATGTGAACTCTTTCCTAGGGAGAAGGAGCATGGATTTCATCAGATTTGCAAATAAGATTGGTAGACAAGCACCCTAGTAGCCAAGCACCCCTAGTCTCGGCAGAAAGGACTCTGTCCGGAAATCCAGAGACGGACTCTGCCTCCAACTTGCTGGCGACTTTAAGGCTGTCCCTTGGCCTCTATCCGCCCCAGCTCCTTATCTGTAAAATGGGTGTGGCACAGTCTTCCAGTGGCTGAGTTCCTACTGAGGGGCAGGCTCTGGCCAGACAGGAAGCTTCCACACCCAGCCTTCTTGCTTCCAGAGTAAGCGAAGAGCTCTTCTTCTCTCAACTTGTGTCCATGAGTTGCGCCCAACTGACCACAGCACCCCAAAGTGCCCAGGCATGCAGCCTCATTTCAGCTCCTTTTGCTCTGCAGTTAAAGAGCATCACGGCCCAGTTGCTGTGCTTGGACCCAGGGAGTCTGCTTCCTCTGACACCATTTCCCTGTAAACTGCAGGGCTGTGAGGCCCGCTTACACTGGCGGCCAGGGGCCTGACAGGGACCTGTGAAATCTCAGCATCGCCCAGGAAGATGCAGTGAAAATCCAGCTGTTGAGCGGGGAAACGTCAGTGAGCCACATGTTTTCTTGCCCTGGCTGCTGTGAGACAGTGGGTGGTGACTGGAAGTCAGATCTGGTGGTTGGAGTTGGCCATGGGTGTCTCAGATCTCCGCAGAACCTGGGGCAGTGGTCGGTGCTGGGTGAGCAACAGGCAGGCCCCATATCACATTACAGACCTTAGAGAGTTTCCAGTCCACAGCGGGTACTGGCAGCCCTTGGGCCAGATTTGGCCCACAAATGTATCATGTTTGGCTTACATTTACTTTTTTTATAATTGTGAATGAGCTCTGTGCCACTGAGCTGGATACTTAAAAATGGTTAAGAAGGTATGTTTCTCTAAAACTCTAAAACGTATCTTCTTAATCATTTTTAAGTATCCATTTCAGTGGCACAGAGTGCATTCACATTGTGGTGCAACCATCACCATCATCCATCTCCAGAACCTTTTCATCTTGCAAAATTAGAAACACCATATTCATGAAAGATTCACTCCTCATTTCCCTGTCCCACAGCTGCTGGCACCCACCCTTCTACTTCCTATCTCTATGAATTTGACCACTCTAGGACCTCATGTGAGTGGAATCATACAGTCTTTGTCCTTTCATGACTAGTTTATATCACTTAGCACAATGTTTTCGAGGTTCATGTGGCAGCATGTGTCAGAGTTTCCTTCCTTTTTAAGGCTGAATAATATTCCAATGTGTGGATGTACCACATTTTGTTTATCATTCACGCATTGAGGGACCTTAGGGTGGCTTCCACCTTTTTGGCTACTGTGAGTATTGCTCCTATGAACACAGGTGTACAAATGCCTATGTTGCATTTTTTAATATTGGAGTTAGCAAGTGACATTTAAAAACCAAGAGATTTCATATACAAATCTGGATTTCTGGCTTCTCTTGGAAAATCAGTGTATCTGACAGCATCGGGCTTCCATCTTCCTGGCCACAGTCAGAGGTGAATGAAGCCAGCTCGCTCCCTCCCCCACTGAGAGGCACCCCACTCAGTGGACTGCAGGGCCCCCACTCCTTTCTCCTCCACTCACTGAAAAAGCTGCCTGGTTTCCACAGGCTATGGCTTGGTGACACCTCGTCTGCTCAGCACCCATCATGTTATGGGTGAAAATGCAGAGGCCCAGGGAGGAAGGGTGGCTGGGGCCCGAGGTCTCACAGGCCAGGAAGTGATACAACTGCTGAAATGCAGGAAGGGCCTGCAACTGGGCATTGCAAAGCCTTGATTCTACTTCCAGCTCTGCTACCTGCTTGTCCCAGGTCCCTGGGACAAAGCCCTTAAACTTTCTGAACCTAAATTTCCTCTTTGGAGGAAAATGGGAGAAATGGAACCTTCTATTGCAGCCTCGTGAAGTATTGTGAAGACAGAGGAGATGTTGTGCATTGACCATTGAATGCAATTGGGATGGGAAGGGGTGTTACTAAAAGCACAGGCCATGTCAGGCAACCTAGCGTCTGGGGATCTGTTTTCTCATTTGCAAGACAGGAAAAGGGGCCACACCTTTCCCCACTGGGCTATTACAAGGATTAACTGAGGCAGGGAAAGAAAAGAAAAGCATCCGGCAGAGGGCTTGGCACCCAGCAGATGCTTCACAAATGCTACTTCTTAACAAGTAAGGTCACGTCCAAGGGTTCCAAATCCTCTTCCTGCAGTACACAACCCAGGAAGAGATGTAACATCATGGGAACAACCAGCTTCAGAGTCTATTGGCCTGATTTCAAAACCTAAGCTTGACGCATTAGCCACTGAGGGCACTGGGCAGGTGAGCCCATCTCTCTGATCTGCAAACTCTTCCATTGTTTAGTGGGGAAAATATCACTGTCCTTGACAGCACAGGGGGAAATGAGAAATGGAAGGTGCTCTGCACATAGTAGACATTCAATAGAGTCTAATTCCTTTCCTTGCCTTCCCCAGCAGAGATCTGTTTTCTAGGTTAAAAAGACGGCATGTTTTCCAAATATCTTCAAAAAAGGGAACAAGGAAAAGTGTGGTTTCCAGCTTCCCACTGAGGTTTGTCAGTCACCAGGTTTCATTCACTCATTCAAGGAACAAGCACTGATTGAGCACCACTAAGCGCCAGGCACCACAGTAGGCCCTGGGGTTCTGGGAGAGAACAGAGTAGGCCAAATTGCTGCCCTGGTGGGTGGGCTTCCGCGTAAGTCTGCTCAGTCGCTCCATGAGTACTCATTAAGGGCCTCTTCTGAGCTGCCTTTCCAAGGGCCTTGGCTTTACCTGGAAGGCTCATCTGTTGCTGTCTGTGTGATTCCTGCATATCTGGACCTCACCCACTTCTCTGGCAGTACCAGAGAATATACCTGTCTTGGGCCCCAGACCTTTAGACAGCATGGTGATCCTGCCAGCCTGTGCTGCTTCGGTTATCCCCTCAGTCATTTCCAGGGTCCCTGGGCAAGGCCAATGGAGCACTCCTGGGGTGAACAGTCCATCCCACTGCACACAGGACACCCTGTGGGCCAGGTGTGGGCCCCGGAGAGCCTTGCCTCTTAGTTTACCTTTAGGCTTTGAATGAAATGGGAATACGGATGGAAAGCCCTTTGTAAACTCTTAAGATCTACATGTATATACAGGATTGGTGTTATTTGACTTTCTTCTAGAGAGATGACAGAGACCACCCGATGTAGGAGAAACAGGTTAGGGTTTAAGACCAGAATAGCTAGGCTGCAATCTGGGTTCTGCAAGTTATTGGCTCCGAGACTAGGGAAAGTGGCCTCCCCTCCCCAGTTTACTTGCTGGGCAAATGGAGATAATAAGATACACACCTCGGCACCTACTGTGCGCAATAATGGAAAAACTGGATGGGAAGGCATTTTGCAGAATTACATGTTGTGCATATACTTTACTCATGTCATTAATATAATGCACATTTATTATACACCTACTGTGTGCCATTATGAACAAGGTGATCTGTCATATGACAATTTGGAAGAAAGTCCACAGGCTAAGGCAGAGAAGAAATACTTGTCAGATGGTTGTACTGCACATTCATAGATTATGATTAGCAACAGCCAGCTAGTTGGCATAGCAACGTTTCCCCATGAACTGCTAGGCACTGTTCTTAAAATAGGTATGTCGGAGGTGTGGCGGCAGTGGGGACACGCTGAGGTAGTGTGGTTTGATCGCTCTGCAGACCAATGGGCTGCAACAAATGCAAGACATACAAATGGTGACACACATGGTGACATACAGAGGGTGACACACATGGGCTGTGTGCTCAGAGTGGCCCTGCCATTGCCCTTCCCAGGCAAGCCAGCAGGTCAGTGATTAAGGTGACAGATCCGGAAACATCCATTGTTGGAGCTGGAGACAGCCTCAGACTTCATCTAGTGTAAGCATCCTTCTCCTCCCCATTTTACAGGCGAGGAAACTGATTCCCAGATGAGGTTAACTGACATCTGCGGTCCAGTGACAAAGCCACTTGACTGCAAATGGGACTGAACGTGGTTCGGATGTCATTATGCAGTATTCTCCAACCGTGCCATGGGGCAGGCTCTGCTGATTCAGAATTTTAGGTCTTGGTCTGATGCAATTAGTTTTCTACTGGGTTGCAATCTATATGGCATCATCTAGTGATAGATGTTAGTTTAAGGAATTCTTTCATTTTGTGTGGAATTCATGCCTGCATTTCGCCCTGGGGAAGCCCTGAATCCCAGGATATCTTGGAAACTCACCTACTTTTTGGCTAGACTTACATGATTGATCTTTAAATCCACCCTTCCGTAGCCTTCCTTACCTAGTTTCTCGGTGTGAAATCAAGCACCAAAGCTGGTCAAAGGTTTTTGAATTGCTTTGGAATGAGATTATTATATGAGTTTAGTTACCCATCATTGGAGAGAACAGGGAACGCAAGTCCTTTTACAGCTGGGGTCCTTTCTATTTGTTTTACTCAGCAATTTATTGAGTAAACTTTTATAAACTTGAGAGGGGCTTTTCATCTTCAGGCTGGTGAGCTTCTTTTAAGAGATTCACAGTTCCCCTTTGGTTCCAGGGTGAAATTCTAGGTCTGAAACGTGAAACCTTCTGAGAACTCAGCCAACTTCTGAGAATAGGGTGCGAGACATTTCTGACATATTTTAGACACAACCTGTTTTTCTCTGTTGAGACAGTGTCATGTGGTCGGAAGGGCTCTGGGCTGGGAGTCCAGGCAGGGTAAGAGGGGCTGCAGCCCTGCCACTTACCCCCTCCAGGTCATTTGAAGGATGTAAAGACCGCATTCTGTACTGATGATTCTTCACCCTGGTTGCATGTTGGACTCACCTGCAGAGCTTTTTAAAACACTGATGCCCAAGCCTCTCTCCAGGCCACTGAAATCAAGTTGTATTGGGTGGGGCCCTGGGCAGAGATCTATTTGAAAAGCTCCCCAGTGATTCTAATGGGCAGCTGGGGGAGAACCATGGGAATACAGTCACATAGTCTCTTTCCACTCCCCCATTCCCTGTGCTATTTAAGTTCTAAAATGCTATTGTGGGTTTCTTCTGTGCTAGACTCATATTTATTTATGCTCCTAGCTAGGAAAGAAATGTGTCCTCAGAGTCTACAGGAGGAAACTTCTCATCTCTGGAGAATTTTTGACCATGAGTTGGCTTTGTAACTCTACCCTCAGAGGGCCTTTTAAACAGCTGGTGGTTCTTAAAGAAATGAAATGCATGATGTGTTACTGCTTTGAGCTCCGCTGTGGCAGAGCCTGGAGCTGAGCTCTTGGTGACTGGTCACTGCACAATTCCATGAAAGTTCAGATAATATAATTGGGTGGTAAATGACACACTAAATGAATCTCTTGGGTGCAGTTGTTTGCATCCTAAACTCCAGAATATGCAGAAAGAGATATTCTGTGATAGATATATCTGCCAGTTGGGTAAGCAAACAAAAGTAGATTTGTCTTCGGCATGTGCACCAATGGCAAACTGCATTCCTACCTAGCTTTGAAATAAATTATTGGAAGTTCTCTGGTGCCTTAAGGTGGTGTAGAAGGAAAAGATCCCTGGGGTTTGTTAATGTATTTAGTCCTCTTCTCTGTGTTATGGGAATTTCTAAAAACAGATAATTTGTACGTTGGACCTAAAACTGCTTTCAAGAACTCAGTAGACTTGGGATTGAAGGATTGGGTTTTCTCTTTCCCATGTGAACTTCCCTAAATCCTACTCTGGCTTCAGAAAGCACAGCTCCTATACAAGTCTGACTTCTGCATTTTTAGTGTAAATGTAATGTATTGAGTAATGGAAAGACTAATGGAAGAATTGATAGCTCAAAAATGAGTTTTTTCCAACACCATTTTTTTTTGTCTCTGAAAACACCAGCAGGCTGTGTCCAAGCATGGGCTGATGATCCCTTTATGTGATGATAGAACAAGGGAGGAGAGAGACAAATTAATGGGATTGTTAAAAATGGCTGAAAACTTGATACTAACTTTGAGTCAGTATTTTCTTTTTAAAGTCGTGTAATACAATATTTGTAGATAGGACATTGAAAGTGATGGGGGAAATAAATGTCTATGCAGTGACGTTATAGCCATTAATTCTTTAGTGGAAAAGGACAAGGTCTGTACCTAACAGCAGTAGGAGAGTGAGTTTTGGGGCCAGACACGCGACGGCTCTGCTGCCGACTAACTGTGCAAGCTTGGACAGGGTACCTACCTCTCTTAACCTCAAAGTCCTCCATGGAAACAGTGGGTAAGGTGTGAAGATTAAAGAAATAGCACGCTTCTTAAAGCACTCAGCATGTCAGTGGATGTTGGGAGCCTTCCCTCACCCCTTTGAAAATGGGCTCTGCACAAACACATTTTGGTGGGAGGCTGGGGTCTATCCTACCAACCTGAGTTGGGGGAATAAGATGATCTCTTCCACAGTTCGGGTTTGCACAACCAGCTTTTGCAGGTGAGGCAGGGAAGAGGCATGAGTGTCATTGGCAGAGTGATAAGCGAGGCTGGCAAGTTCACTTTGGTAGAACCTCTGTGGACTCCTTAGTTCTTCCAGGTTGAATCCTGGGCAGAAATCACATGAAAGCTGTGAAGCACAGACATCAGTTTAGAAATTGTGTACTTTCCCGCTGAATCCCAAATGCACAATAACTGTACACCTTGCGGTTGCATGAATCTACAAGGTCTCCTATGCGCCCTCATTCATAAACTCAAGGCTGAGAATGTTGGCAGGCCAAGTCCTGCCCCTCCCCGGAGTGAGCTGCCTTGGTTCACACGGGAGTGGTCCAGCGACAGGACCCGACACCTCCCCTCCGGAAGCTCTTCAGCAGGACCTGCCTCGGGTCCTGGGGCAGCTATCCTCCGGGGCCTGCCTGCAGTGAAACCATCAGTCCGTGGAGATGTTCACTGGATTCCTGACCAGTTGTGGGTCGGGCTCAACCCTCCCTCTGGGTTTTCAGGATTTGTAATGATCGCTCCATTTGTGTAAAATAGGCCGGCATTTTCTCTTGTTACTGAGATGTATTTTTCTATGTGAGTTAAATGTATAATTTGTGTAATTTTGTACATTAAAATGTATGCTTTTTCACAATTAAAGGGTTTTTTTCCCTTCTGAATGTTTTATTTATTGATGGTTTGTTACAAAGTG